TTCTGTTAATTACCATCTAAAGAAGTTGCCTCAATTTAGATCCCTGCCAACTGTGTATTAAAATGTCAATGTCTTTATAATTTCACCAATTTATTAAAGTTTTTAAACTTAAATATTTTACATTTGTCATTACAAATAGCAAGTATTCACTGCCATATCCCGAGAGCATGCAGTAGAACCTGGCACACAGTAGGTATTCGGTAGATGGTTTGATGAGTGAATAAGTTGTTCAATTAAAATACCTTAAATTATGAGTGAGACTAAACATCTTTCAGAAGCTCAAAAGGCACTTAAATTTCTTTTTTTAGTGAAATCACTGTTAATATCCTTTACTCAATTTTCTGTTTGGTTGTTGTTGTTGTTGTTTTTCTCATTGGGTTGTAAGAGGTATTCATGGATTAAGAAAATTAGCTCATTTATTTGTAGATTGGTTAAGGTATTATTATTTATTTTCAGCTTACTCTTTAGCCTTCTTGTTTTTCAATCAGGCATTTGAGTTTTTTTCTGTTGTAAATTTTTTTCAATCTTTTTCTTCATTGTTGTTAAGTTTTTCTGTATTAGAAAATCCACTCCACTTCTAATATTTTAAGACAATTTCTGCTGTTTTCTTCTAGTTGTTTCACAGTTTATTTTTCTCAGAAGAATCTTCAGAAAACAAGAAACATCATCCCATTTGAGGACTGCTGTGAGACACACAGTTTTCAGGATGACACACAGAATGCTGAGTTCCAAGTGATCTGTCACCTGACAATCGACTGGATGAGTAAGATTACAAGTCTTTGAAATTAAATGACACACTAAATTAACTGAAGACAAGAGGAGGAGGAAAGACTGGATTGGCTAAACTCTAACACAGAGAAAGAATAAAAGTGCATTCCACCTTTTATACAGATATTTTCCCACAATTAGCTAACTTGATAATTGCCTATCTATTAAGATAAACAATAACAAGGAAATAGCTTTTATGTGGTGACAACAGCTCCTCAGCTGAGTATAAAAGTGGACATGGGATAAGGAGATTCCCACATTCGAAAAACTCACTGTCTTGGAAACCTACCTAGAACCTCCACCCTCTGACACCATGGTTAACTCTTGTTGTGGCTCTGTCTGCTCTGACCAGGGCTGTGATCAAGGCCTCTGCCAAGAGACCTGCTGCCGCCCCAGCTGCTGCCAGACCACCTGTTGCTGCCCCAGCTGTGTTGTATCCAGCTGCTGCCGCCCATCCTGCTCTCAGACTACCTGCTGCCAGACCACTTGCTGTCGCCCCAGCTGCTGCCACCCAGTCTGTTGTCAGACCACCTGCCGCCCCAGCTGTGGTGTGTCCAGCTGCTGCCGCCCACTCTGCTGTCAGACCACCTGCCACCCCAGCTGTGGTATGTCCAGCTGCTGCCGTCCACTCTGTTGTCAGACCACCTGCCGCCCCAGCTGTGGTGTGTCCAGCTGCTGCCGTCCACTCTGCTGTCAGACCACCTGCTGCCGTGCAACTTGCTGCCGCCCCAGCTGCTGTGGATCCTCTTGTTGAACCTCATATTGGACTATCAACCATGAGCCAGTCACCATCCCATGATATGAAAGTGTCATTTATATCAACTTGTCCATGTGTTAAATGGCCATCAGCTTTATTATCCTGTTATTCCACTAAGTAACTGGTGAAAGGGCATCCATCTACATTTAATACCACTCATTTTTCCCATGGATCTCTTCCCAGCAGCATTCAGACCTCAGATGCATGATGCAGTTAGACTAAGCCTCTAAGTTTCTGACTGTTATGCTTGATTTGACCTTCAAAATTACATATTAACTGTTCTTCAATAAATATTATCTTAATATCAGTAATTCTTTTCTCTTTTTTCAATTTTTTTGAGAAT